TGAACTGTTTTGGAGAGCAGTGTGTAAATTGACATGAGGTGAAATAAATTTCAGGAGTTTATGTAAAAAATTAATTTGGTAGAAATAATGTCTAGATTCTTGCATGCCATGGTGTCTTGGTTAAGAACTTGGAATGTGGAGTCAGCTCTGCCACTTACAAGCTATGTGGCTCTGGGAAAATTACTTATGTCTTTGATCTTTTCTTCGCTTTAAAAAGTAACCTGTGGTATAGAATTGGAGGGGTAAAGTTCTTGGAATGCTGAGATTATTAAATTATTATTCGTTATTAAAACTCTAGTTACTTAGCACTTACAGCTCTTTAGCTTAGAAATAGTCTAAATACGTTGCTATATTTGCTTTTTTAATAACCAGCGCTCCCGTTATTCAGGTAAAGAATTAAAAACATCTAAAAGGTAATTGCTTTGTAAATCCTAACCTCTTTCATTCAAAATACCTAAGGTAGATGGCTCTTTATAAACGTGCCCGGCTCAGAGAGCTCTCATCTATATTATATCTCCGAATCCAAATTTCACTGATGCCCAGTCTAAGAGTGTTTCCTGGGCTTTGAGCTTTGAGATAGAACGAAGCAGGTGGATCCTGGCTTTGACTAGGCAGGGCCAGACCAGGCCCGACCCAGCCAGCCCATCCGTAGAGTCAGCATCAGCCGGGCGTGAAGATTGGTGTCGGCTCCTGCGTTCCGCCAAGTTCAGGAACCTGGCATGGGCCGGCCGCCTCCCGCGAAGGGACACACCTGTTGGTCACCGCGCTCTTACTGGCCAGACCCGGATATTGGCCTTCTGGCGTCAGCGGCAGGGGCATGTCCCTGGCCGGAGAGCACAGGCCAGAGTGGGGTGACGTCATCGAAGGCACGTCCCAGCCTTGCAGAGCGGTGGGCGGGGCCTGCGAAGAAGGTGTGCCGGGGGCTGGTTGGAGGCGCGGGCGGCGGGGCCAATGTGGCGGTGACGTCACGGGGCGGGCGGACGCTGGCGCGGGTAGGTAAGAGCAGCGGCGGGCGGTGGCGCTCACTCCCGGCTTCCAACCGCGCGGAGCCTCTGCCTTGGAGATTCTCAGTGCTGCGGATCATGTCCCTAAGGGGCAGCCTCTCGCGTCTCCTCCAGACGCGAGTGCATTCCATCCTGAAGAAATCCGTCCACTCCGTGGCTGTGATAGGAGCCCCGTTCTCACAAGGGCAGGTGAGAACTGGCACCTGGAACCGCCGGGCAGGACCTCTAATTGTGTAATTTGTGTGACTGACAGAAAAGAAAAGGAGTGGAGCATGGTCCCGCTGCCATAAGAGAAGCTGGCTTGATGAAAAGGCTCTCCAGTTTGGGTAAGTGGTTAGATTTTTAGATATTAGTGCAGAATTCATCTTGTCATCCCTCATTTGCTTCCAGGCTGCCACCTAAAAGACTTTGGAGATTTGAGTTTTACTCCAGTCCCCAAAGATGATCTCTACAACAACCTGATAGTGAATCCACGCTCAGTGGGTCTTGCCAACCAGGAACTGGCTGAGGTGGTTAGCAGAGCTGTGTCAGATGGCTACAGCTGTGTCACACTGGGAGGAGACCACAGGTAAGCTGGGAGCCAGGCGTGGTGAGGGGATGAGGGCCTTCAAGATTATACTTGTTCTTTGCAGCCTGGCAATCGGTACCATTAGTGGCCATGCCCGACACTGCCCAGACCTTTGTGTTGTCTGGGTTGATGCCCATGCTGACATCAACACACCCCTTACCACTTCATCAGGAAATCTCCATGGACAGCCAGTTTCATTTCTCCTCAGAGAACTACAGGATAAGGTCAGTGGGCCAAAACGAAAAGAAAGGTGAATTGATTAATCCTGTCCATTTCTCCCTTTCATAGGTACCACAACTCCCAGGATTTTCCTGGATCAAACCTTGTATCTCTTCTGCAAGTATTGTGTATATTGGTCTGAGAGACGTGGACCCTCCTGAACAGTAAGTTGATGCATTTGGCTGAAGTTTAGGGCCTAAGGACTCCTCCCTTTATATCTCATCACAGTTTTATTTTAAAGAACTATGATATCCAGTATTTTTCCATGAGAGATATTGATCGACTTGGTATCCAGAAGGTCATGGAACGAACATTTGATCTGCTGATTGGCAAGTAAGTAACTATAACTGATGTCAGGGCAAACCTTTAAGTATTATTTTATCCTCTTCCTTTTTAGGAGACAAAGACCAATCCATTTGAGTTTTGATATTGATGCATTTGACCCTACACTGGCTCCAGCCACAGGAACTCCTGTTGTCGGGGGACTAACCTATCGAGAAGGCATGTATATTGCTGAGGAAATACACAATACAGGTATGTAGCAACCAGGTCTGCAGCCTGTTAACACCTGAGGTTTTGTCACACTTTGTTCTTCCAGGGTTGCTATCAGCACTGGATCTTGTTGAAGTCAATCCTCAGTTGGCCACCTCAGAGGAAGAGGCGAAGACTACAGCTAACCTGGCAGTAGATGTGATTGCTTCAAGCTTTGGTCAGACAAGAGAAGGAGGGCATATTGTCTATGACCAACTTCCTACTCCCAGTTCACCAGATGAATCAGAAAATCAAGCACGTGTGAGAATTTAGGAGACACTGTGCACTGACATGTTTCACAACAGGCATTCCAGAATTATGAGGCATTGAGGGGATAGATGAATACTAAATGGTTGTCTGGGTCAATACTGCCTTAATGAGAACATTTACACATTCTCACAATTGTAAAGTTTCCCCTCTATTTTGGTGACCAATACTACTGTAAATGTATTTGGTTTTTTGCAGTTCACAGGGTATTAATATGCTACAGTACTATGTAAATTTAAAGAAGTCATAAACAGCATTTATTACCTTGGTATATCATACTGGTCTTGTTGCTGTTGTTCCTTCACATTTAAGTGGTTTTTCATCTTTCCTCCCTCCTCCCACAGCCTGGCTATACAGTGCATCCTTGAACTGTCAGCCCACAGCAGCAATATGCTTATTCTATCCACATCCCTAACATCATGCATTCACAAGGTCAAAGTTCTGGTCCACAAACCCTTCCCTATAGAAGTTCAATGGCTGCGAAAGAATTTGTAGTAAACCAGGCCTCCCAGGATGGCGAGCTCCAGTAAGATGATAATGGAAAGCAGCAGCTTGTTGGTTGTCACTCTACAAAGAGAAGCAAAGTGGGGAGTAGTCAGAAGTTTGGATAACCTTCCTTCTAAACATTTTGGGGTTAGACCTGGGACCACGGCTGGATACTCTGAGGCTGTATGTTTGATCACACAGCCACTTAGCAGGAAGTACTCATAAGGTTCTTTAGCTGTCACTTAGGGATAACACTGTCTACCTCACAGAAATGTTAAACTGAGACAATAAAAACCAAAGCATAAAAATGGATTCTGAAATGTTGTTCAAATAGTAGTTA